CACACGTCTACCAGCTGAGTGCAGTAAAAGAACCACATGAAAACCTTGCATCCTGGTTAAAAGTATGGTGACAACATGGACAGATAAACTGGAAAAGATGGGAAGAAACCTTAAGCCCAGGATCTGGCAGCACAAAGGTGCCTGGAAAGCGACAATCAGCGTTTTTATATTCAGGGAAATCAGGAACACTGCCACCCGCCCGCCAGGCCGGCGCCCATGCCAGACCCAGCCAAGGTGCTTCTGGCCACATCACCCCTGCTGGCCTGCAGGGAGCTGGCCCAGGAGCCGAGAGGCCTATGGGAGCAGGCAAGGCTTGCTGAGGTGACAGCGGAGAGGAGAGGTCGGGCTTTGTTGCCAGGCAGCCCCCCAACATTCAGGTCCTTTTTCCACTGAAAGCCATGTGGCCTCAGAGCGGCGTCACCCCGAAGCTTGTCCCAGCCGGGGCCTGACAGCAGGTAAAGGCTGACTAGCAACTCTGCATCCCTCAGAGTGTGGGGGAAGGTGGATGTGGTCCCACCTCCACATCCAGGGTCCCCTTGCTGGCCTCTGGGCATTTGGGTCCTGGTGTGATTACCCAGCCCCCTCTCCCTGCACAGGGGTGAACTGCATCTCCTGGAGGCAGGGCCAGTGCCCCACCACCTCCCCAGCACACCCGAGCCCAGGTCTGGGCTCCCAGGAGGGCCTGGGGCCACCTGTGGGACCAACCCAAACCCTCAGGCAGCTCCACCAGCAGAAAGCGTCATGCTGTGTGTGGGATAACCTCCTCAGGGGATTAGTTCTCAGGGCCTGGTCCGCTAGAAGCCAAATGCCTGTGCCCAGCCACCCGTGACGCCTGCAACAGGCAGGAGATCCCCCAACAGTTACTCCCAGCCTTCATTCCACAGGGTCTGGTTTTCCTGGAAGGTGGGAAGTCCCAGGGTCTGAGGAGAGGGAGCGCAGGCCCCCATTTGTAGGAGTGAGTCAGCTGACCCGCCCCCGGGGTTCCTAATCTCACTAAGAAAGACTTTGCTGATGACAGGGTTTCCTGGGAGTCCATGCGTGCCTGGAGCAGCAGCGTCTCCAGGGACAGGCAGCCACCATGAGCCTCAGTGAGGAGCAGGCCCGGAGCTTTCTGGACCAGAACCCCGATTTTGCCCGCCAGTACTTTGGGAAGAAACTGAGCCCTGAGAATGTGGCCGCGGCCTGCGAGGACGGGTGCCCGCCGGACTGCGACAGCCTCCGGGACCTCTGCCAGGTGGAGGAGAGCACGGCGCTGCTGGAGCTGGTGCAGGATATGCAGGAGAGCATCAACATGGAGCGCGTGGTCTTCAAGGTCCTGCGGCGCCTCTGCACCCTCCTGCAGGCCGACCGCTGCAGCCTCTTCATGTACCGCCAGCGCAACGGCGTGGCCGAGCTGGCCACCAGGCTTTTCAGCGTGCAGCCGGACAGCGTCCTGGAGGACTGCCTGGTGCCCCCCGACTCCGAGATCGTCTTCCCACTGGACATCGGGGTCGTGGGCCACGTGGCTCAGACCAAAAAGATGGTGAACGTCGAGGACGTGGCCGAGGTGGGTCTGTGCGGAGCCTCAGGGAGGCGGCTGCCTCTTTAGCCTCTTTCCTCTCTTGCGGCAGTGCCCTCACTTCAGCTCATTTGCTGACGAGCTCACTGACTACAAGACAAAGAATATGCTGGCCACACCCATCATGAATGGCAAAGACGTCGTGGCGGTGATCATGGCAGTGAACAAGCTCAACGGCCCATTCTTCACCAGCGAAGACGAAGATGTGAGTGTGGGGGGCACCTGGGCAGCCGCGCGTTTAATTCCTCTTGTTGCAATTCCTGTTTCAGGTGTTCTTGAAGTACCTGAATTTTGCCACGTTGTACCTGAAGATCTATCACCTGAGCTACCTCCACAACTGCGAGACGCGCCGCGGCCAGGTACCCACACGCTGAGCACAGCTCTGCCCACGCCACAGGCCCACAGGTGTGCCCCTCCCTCCAGGTGCTGCTGTGGTCGGCCAACAAGGTGTTTGAGGAGCTGACGGACATCGAGAGGCAGTTCCACAAGGCCTTCTACACGGTGCGGGCCTACCTCAACTGCGAGCGGTACTCCGTGGGCCTCCTGGACATGACCAAGGAGAAGGTGAGGCTTCCGTGGCTCAGGGACCCCCTGCCGACCGCCCCACCCTCACCTCTTCTCTGCCCAGGAATTTTTTGACGTGTGGTCTGTGCTGATGGGAGAGTCCCAGCCGTACTCGGGCCCACGCACGCCTGATGGCCGGGTGAGTCTTAGGGGAGGGGCCCAGGGCCTGTCCAGCCCCCCGACCAGTGTCTTCTGCTTCTCAGGAAATTGTCTTCTACAAAGTGATCGACTACGTCCTCCACGGCAAGGAGGAGATCAAGGTCATTCCGTAAGTGCAGGATTTTACCAGAAGCGTCCCCGTGGCCTATCTGACCCCTGCTCTCTGCCCACAGCACACCCTCAGCCGATCACTGGGCCCTGGCCAGCGGCCTTCCAAGCTACGTGGCAGAAAGCGGCTTTGTGAGTCCCGTGCTGTCTGGAGTCCCCACAGCTGGATGAAATCGTTTTTCTGATGCTTTTTCAGATTTGTAACATCATGAATGCTTCCGCTGACGAAATGTTCAAATTTCAGGTATCTGTCTGTGCCTTGGTAGAAATTATACTGCGGAGCTCAGCTCTGGACACCGCTCCCGCAGGAAGGGGCCCTGGACGACTCCGGGTGGCTCATCAAGAATGTGCTGTCCATGCCCATCGTCAACAAGAAGGAGGAGATTGTGGGAGTCGCCACATTTTACAACAGGAAAGACGGGAAGCCCTTTGACGAACAGGACGAGGTTCTCATGGAGGTAAGCACCTGGGCAGACGTGGTTCCGCCGGGCTGAGCGCCAGTGACACTGCCATCCCCTCCAGTCCCTGACACAGTTCCTGGGCTGGTCAGTGATGAACACCGACACCTACGACAAGATGAACAAGCTGGAGAACCGCAAGGACATCGCACAGGACATGGTCCTTTACCACGTGAAGTGCGACAGGGACGAGATCCAGCTCATCCTGGTGCGGCGGGGCAGGACGTCCAGGGGTCACCCCTTTCTCGTGACACATCTGTGTCTCTGTGTAGCCAACCAGAGCGCGCCTGGGGAAGGAGCCTGCTGACTGCGATGAGGACGAGCTGGGCGAAATCCTGGTAAGAACCTTGCTCCCGTCCCTCCCATGGAGCAACCTCCCTCAGCCCACAATCCCTCCCACAGAAGGAGGAGCTGCCAGGGCCCACCACATTTGACATCTACGAATTCCACTTCTCTGACCTGGAGTGCACCGAACTGGACCTGGTCAAATGTGGCATCCAGATGTACTACGAGCTGGGCGTGGTCCGAAAGTTCCAGATCCCCCAGGAGGTGGGAGACACCGCAGGGCGCATAGTCAGGTCGCCGGAGCCCTGTGTCCTCTCGGCTCCCCCAGGTCCTGGTGCGGTTCCTGTTCTCCATCAGCAAAGGGTACCGGAGAATCACCTACCACAACTGGCGCCACGGCTTCAACGTGGCCCAGACGATGTTCACGCTGCTCATGGTACGTGGCTGCCAGAATCACCAGGGTTGTGCGACCGGTGAGCAAGGTGGCCCTGTCTCTACAGACCGGCAAACTGAAGAGCTACTACACGGACCTGGAGGCCTTCGCCATGGTGACAGCCGGCCTGTGCCATGACATCGACCACCGCGGCACCAACAACCTGTACCAGATGAAGTAGGCACCTCAGGGCGGGCATGTGAATTAGCCACGGGCCTCACCTCCACCACCTGTGTAACAGGTCCCAGAACCCCTTGGCTAAGCTCCACGGCTCCTCGATTTTGGAGCGGCACCACCTGGAGTTTGGGAAGTTCCTGCTCTCGGAGGAGGTTGGTATACTCACCCTCGGTTTCTGCTGTGGGGCGCCTGACGCGCTGGGCATAACCTCCGCAGACCCTGAACATCTACCAGAACCTGAACCGGCGGCAGCACGAGCACGTGATCCACCTGATGGACATCGCCATCATCGCCACGGACCTGGCCCTGTACTTCAAGTGCGCGCCTTCCGGGAGGGGGCGCCTCGCGGGGCGGGCGGGTAGCCTGGGACCCCCGGCAGACACGGGGGCGCAGCGGCGGCACAGCCCGGGGGACGCAGCCCCGGATTCCGTCCCTGCCCGCCGGCCCCGCGCACCCCGGATGGGGCCTCGCTCGGGCTCCGCGCCTCCCTGCAGACGGGCGCTTGGGGCGGGGTCTCCACACTTGCTCCCACCTGCACCTCCCTTGTTCCCTGGGTTCAGGAAGAGAGCGATGTTTCAGAAGATCGTGGATGAGTCCAAGAACTACCAGGACAAGAAGAGCTGGGTGGAGTACCTGTCCCTGGAGACGACCCGGAAGGAGATCGTCATGTGAGCGCGGGCGGAGGGGGCACGAGGGGTCCCATCAGCACTCGTGCCCGGTTTGTGTCTGCAGGGCCATGATGATGACAGCCTGCGACCTGTCTGCCATCACCAAGCCCTGGGAAGTCCAGAGCAAGGTTAGAACAGAGGGCCCTCCAGACCCAGAGTCCTCCACAGACAGCTGCCTTCCTGTGCCTCCAGGTCGCACTTCTCGTGGCTGCTGAGTTCTGGGAGCAAGGTGACTTGGAAAGGACAGTCTTGGATCAGCAGCCCATTGTGAGTGCTGCTTCTGGAACCTTCCACTCCTGACTGTTCTCCCGCCCTCTGTTCCTCCCACCAGCCTATGATGGACCGGAACAAGGCGGCCGAGCTCCCCAAGCTGCAAGTGGGCTTCATCGACTTCGTGTGCACATTCGTGTACAAGGCGAGTGGTTCACGGGTGTTCCGAGCTGACTGAGGACTGGTGGTGACTTCTCGACTCCCCTCAGGAGTTCTCTCGTTTCCACGAAGAGATCCTGCCCATGTTCGACCGACTGCAGAACAATAGGAAAGAGTGGAAGGCGCTGGCTGATGAGTATGAGGCCAAAGTGAAGGCTCTGGAGGAGAAGGAGGAGGAGGAGAGGGTGGCAGCCAAGAAAGGTCTGGCTCTGTGTGGCCTGTGGGGCAGGGACTTCCACTCACCATCTTCTGTCTTCTCTTGCAGTAGGCACAGAAATTTGCAATGGCGGCCCAGCACCCAAGTCTTCAACCTGCTGTATCCTGTGAGCACTGGTCCCATGGGGACCCTATGGCTCCCTCAATCTTCACCCACTAGGATTTGGGTTCTGCCTGTGGCTATTTGCTACAAGAGGTTAGGAAGCCCAAGAAAATGACTGAAGATCATTCTGGATATTTTAATTTTTTTTTTTTTTTTTTTTTGAGATGGAGTCTTGCTCTGTCACCCAGGCTGGAGTGCCGTGGCACGATCTCAGCTCACTGCAACCTCCACCTCCCAGGTTCAAGCGATTCTCGTGCCTCAGCCTCCTGAGTAGCTGGGACTACAGGCGCCCACCACCACACATGGCTAATTTTTGTATTTTCAGTACAGATGGGGTTTCACCATATTGGGCAGGCTGGTCTCGAACTCCTGACCTCAGGTGATCACCCGCCTCAGCTTCCTGAAGTGCTGGGATTACAGGCATGAGCCACCACGCCCAGCCTGTTTTTATAAACTGAAGCCAACTGTGAATAAACTGTAGCCTACATTACTCATCCATTTTTGGATAGTTACCACTGGGAGACCTTTGAAAAGGGTCCATGAACTCTGAAATCACTGAGAACATTTGCAGCCACACATGTACATATGTGTACACAGGTAGACAGATGGACACAGGCCGTTTCTCATCCAGTTTAGGAAAACACACATGCTCAGGAATTCAGAATAAAATAAACAGAAAACTACTTGCCCATTATCTGTGGTAAAATGATAGCGG